AGGACTGCACGACTTCTTCCCCTTCTGCTCCAGTGACATCTCCCAGAGGGCAGGGGCATCTCCAGAATTTACACATTGGAGGTGATATGGAGCAGCAAACTGGTTGAAGGGTAGAAGCAGAGCCTTGTATTAAAGCTACATTTCCAAAGTAAGGGCACCATGACCACATATATTTTACTTCATGAGGAAATAAAAATAATAAAGTTTCCTAAAGATTTTTATTGACATATTGCATTGGACTAAGGACACATTAAAAATTATTAGTATTGGTACTACGTAGTCCCTTTTTAGCTGGGGTAGATGGAGTGGGAGATAAGGTAAATTGCTGCAGCATTCAAACCTCGCATCCAAGCCCCACAGGCACAGCAGGAGGGGAACCCAGCACTCTGAGTTCTCCCTTTTTCCCACCTCATGGCATATCCTAGGAGGGCTTGCATAACCATGATTTCTCCTCCTCCTCCTCCCCTTGTGGTATGTCCTAGGAGAAGCCTGTAACCAGCCTGACATCTCCCCGCTTCTCATCCTGTGGTATCTGCCAGGAGATAGCCGCGGCCGCCCCTGATTCTTTCCAAGAGGCCCTTCAGTTTCTCGGAGCGGTATCACACAGATCCATAGACTACAGGTCCAAAGACCCCCTCCTCCAGTTAGCCCGCCCAGAGAAACGTCCCCACCCGTGCTCCCTGCCACCAGCGGGACAGCTCCACCTGAGTTTAGAGCAGACAGCTCTAAACTCACAGCCTGCTCTGTGAGTTCAGAGGTGTCCTCATCCTCAATACGGATGGACACTCCTCCAACATGGTGTATCCCATGGGGAAGCGCGACGTGGGCGCGGCCATGTTCCCCACCTGACCACGCCGCCGAGGGGTACCGAACGTCCCAAAGCACCCACTTCCGTAACTTCTCCATGTTGACTCCTGGCTAACAGCAGCTTCAAAGGTGGTTTTGCGCACGCGCGGAACCTCCGCTTCCCTCATTCATGTGAAGTCCCAAACCCCGAAAAAGGGCGGTGCTAGGGGTAGTGACCGGAAGCGGCTGCGGTTCTCGCCGGTTCTCAGCCGGGGTTTGATAGTTGTCAGGAGGATTCGACGTTCAGTGCCCAGGGATGTGGAGGTGATGGGGGGCCGGGGAGGGTGAGTGCTGGGTGCCTCTGATCATATGGACACTGTCTTTCCAGAGTTCTTGGAGTCTCTGCGGAGTCCCTGGGCCAGATCTCACAGTGAAAGCTGCAGGATCTTCCTTCTGACCCCAGCAGTCCCCGTTGAGTCCACCGATCCCACTGGAATTATAAAGTTGTCAGCAAGAAAGCCCCAGGGCTGAAGTCCAAGTCCGTCGGGAACATGCCAGCTAACGAGGACGCTCCCCAGCCAGGGGAACATGGCAGTGCCTGTGAGGTGAGGAGGAGGAAGAGGTGCCCAGGGATTGGATGTTGCCTTGAACAAGATTGTGTTGTTACAGGTATCAGTGTCATTTGAGGATGTGACTGTGGACTTCAGTAGAGAGGAGTGGCAGCAACTGGACTCTACTCAAAGACGCCTGTACCAGGATGTAATGTTGGAGAACTACAGCCACCTGCTCTCAGTGGGTAAGGACAACCATCCTGTGAAGTTGTGAGGAGGACCCAATTCTCTATCGTGTCCTGTTAACAGGGTTCGAAGTTCCTAAACCAGAGGTCATCTTCAAGTTGGAGCAAGGAGAGGGGCCATGGACATTGGAAGGGGAAGCCCCACATCAGAGCTGTTCAGGTGAGTGGGTGTGACCCAGGCAGATGGGGACAGTGTCAATTTTACTTTTTCTTTCTCTTTTTAGATGGGAAATTTGGAATTAAGCCTTCCCAGAGGAGAATTTCTGGGAAATCTACATTTCATAGTGAAATGGAGGGTGAAGACACAAGAGATGATTCATTATACTCTATTTTAGAAGAATTGTGGCAAGATGCTGAACAGATAAAGAGATGTCAGGAAAAACACAACAAACTTCTGAGTCGCACTACTTTCCTCAATAAGAAAATATTGAATACAGAGTGGGATTATGAATATAAAGACTTTGGAAAATTTGTTCATCCAAGCCCAAATCTCATTCTTTCACAGAAAAGACCCCATAAACGTGATTCATTTGGGAAGAGTTTTAAGCATAATTTAGACTTACATATTCATAATAAAAGCAATGCAGCAAAGAACCTGGATAAAACTATTGGGCATGGTCAAGTTTTTACCCAGAACTCTTCTTATAGTCACCACGAAAATACACATACAGGAGTGAAGTTCTGTGAACGTAATCAATGTGGAAAAGTCCTCAGCCTCAAACACTCACTCAGTCAAAATGTGAAATTTCCCATTGGAGAGAAAGCAAACACATGTACTGAATTTGGGAAGATCTTCACCCAGAGGTCACATTTCTTTGCTCCTCAAAAAATTCATACTGTGGAAAAACCTCATGAGCTTAGCAAATGTGTAAATGTTTTTACACAGAAGCCACTACTCAGTATATATCTGAGAGTTCATAGAGATGAAAAACTCTACATATGTACTAAATGTGGGAAGGCCTTCATCCAGAATTCAGAATTAATTATGCATGAGAAAACTCATACTAGAGAGAAACCCTATAAATGCAATGAATGTGGGAAATCATTTTTCCAGGTGTCATCTCTACTCAGGCATCAGACAACTCATACTGGAGAAAAACTCTTTGAATGCAGTGAATGTGGTAAAGGCTTCTCCCTGAACTCAGCCCTCAATATACATCAGAAAATTCACACTGGAGAGAGACATCACAAATGCAGTGAGTGTGGGAAAGCCTTTACCCAAAAATCAACACTCAGGATGCATCAGAGAATTCATACAGGAGAGAGGTCCTATATCTGTACTCAATGTGGGCAGGCCTTCATCCAGAAGGCACACTTGATTGCACATCAAAGAATTCATACTGGAGAGAAGCCTTATGAATGCAGTGACTGTGGGAAATCTTTCCCTTCTAAGTCACAACTCCAGATGCATAAGAGAATTCATACAGGAGAGAAACCCTATATATGCACTGAATGTGGGAAGGCTTTCACCAACAGGTCAAATCTCAATACTCACCAGAAGTCTCATACTGGAGAAAAGTCTTATATATGTGCTGAATGTGGGAAGGCCTTCACCGACAGGTCAAATTTCAATAAACACCAGACCATTCACACTGGAGAGAAACCCTATGTTTGTGCTGATTGTGGGAGGGCCTTCATCCAGAAGTCAGAGTTGATTACACATCAGAGAATTCATACTACAGAGAAGCCTTATAAATGTCCTGACTGTGAGAAATCCTTCTCCAAGAAACCACATCTCAAAGTACATCAACGAATTCACACAGGGGAGAAACCATATATATGTGCAGAATGTGGGAAAGCCTTCACTGATAGGTCAAATTTCAATAAACATCAGACAATTCATACTGGAGATAAACCGTATAAATGCAGCGACTGTGGAAAGGGGTTCACCCAGAAATCAGTTCTCAGTATGCATCGCAATATTCATACATGAAAGTAATCCTGTTTCTTGAAAATGAGAGCCTTATAAGGCTGACAAAAGTCAGGTCTAACTATATATTATAAAATTCATCCAAGACAGATCCTATATGAATACATTGTATAAGGAAAAGCATCAGGCTATCTCACTTGAGATGGAAAAAAATTATTCAGAAGAAACTCTCTTAAAAATGCATTGAAGGAGAGAGAATTTGCACAGCCTCATGAAATATAGTAAAAGTCATACTGGGAAAAATGTTGTCAGTTTGGTGTGTTAGGAAAAGCCTTCCTATAGAAAGTATTATAAGTTAAATTGTTACCAAATTCTTTATAGGAAGGAGAGTGCAAAATTATGTAAATGATGGTCAGGTTTACTGTGTTATATTAAGCAATTTAAAGTGATAACAAAATGAAAGGTAGTGCAGCAAAATAATATAACTGGTGAGTAGACCTACTTTCAGTTCCATAGGGTGTTTGTGGCAGAACACAGTGCAGAACAGGAGGAATATTACATTTTTTTTCAAATTTAGAATAATTATGTCCATCAAATGTTTCTTACTGAATATGTCTATCAAATATGTTTCTTATTGAATATTTCTATCAAGTGAATCCACAATTTAAAAGTCACTTTGGTTTTATATATACACACATCTGCAGATATAATTTTATAAGAACACACAAATATAATCCTGTCATTCGTACTGGTTTCCATGACATAGTATCTTGTTTTCTTTCATTGTGGTACAATGCAAAGTAGCCACAGATTCCTCCCATCCCAAGTAGCGTCTCTTTGTCTACTACTTGACTTTGAACTTGGCCACGTGACTTTCTTTGGCCAATGGAAATTAGCAAAGAGAATCAATAAGAAGCTTGAGAAGTGTGCAAAGCCTGCCTTGAAGCTTACCCTCTCTTGCTGCTCTTTGCAAACCTGAAGAATCTCAAATTGCCCTACTCGGGGGTGAGGAGCCACCACATGGAGCAGTGGTGAGCCAGCCTTGCTGAGGCCCCTTAGACCAAGTAGCCTGCCAATTGTCAGAATTGGGAGTGAGGTTTTCCAAGACCTCTAGCCCCAGCTGAGCCAGCCTAGCCCAGAAGAGCCATACCAGTTATTCCAGCTGATTTACAGAATTGTGAGATAAATAAAATGATGATAGTTTTAAGCAACATGAGTTTTGGGGTTAGTTTGTTGTACAGAAAATGCTAAGTAATATTTGAAAGTATATGTTTGGGGGAGGGGGCATAGTGGACCAAAACGTGACAAGTGGCATTGGCTTTGGGTCTGAGTGGCACGTAGAAACTGGAAAAACAGTGAGGAAAACTGTTTTTCCTCAAATAACAAAGGTTGGATAGTTGGCAACCCATGTTATTTAGTAGGGAAAGATACAGAAAAACAGTCATCACCATACTCTGTGGGAAGATAGAGAATGGACCAAACGAACTGGTGGATCTGGCTAAGGAGATTTGCAGCAGAATATGGGAAGTATCAGTTTGCTTCTTTTAGCTGCATATGATACGATACAGAAAGAGAGAAATGAACTAAAGAAATAACTGTTTCTTTGGCAAGCAGAATTCAGAAGAAATATGGAAAAGCCAAGGATTGCTGGGTTGAAAAATAATGCTTTCACATCACTAGTCTCTCCAGCTATCTAACTATTCGCAAGGTAAAAAATGGCCTCAGGGTAAAGATCAAATCATGGTTGTGTCTGTAAGACTCTTTATTACAGTGTGTGAAATAGTTCAGTTGGTGCTTAGGAGACCATCTCAGCTAAACTTAAGGGCTTCTAAAAATCTTCATGACGTTGTCCCATAGAAGCCTGACATACTACTCAAAGTGGAGAGAGACCTATCTTAAAAAGAATTGCTGATGTGGCATTTGGGGAAAGGAGTAGATCCAAACCAGATTCATAGGAAACTCACAAAGTTTTTAATAGAGTTTTACTAGTAAAACTACCTCCAGGTTGGACTTCCAGGGACTGAAACAGTTCAAAATGAAAAGTGGCCTCTGGATTCCCCTCCCTAACTTCTATGAATAGGATACAAGCTGAGAAAGTTACTCAGATGCAAACACGGTCCATTTCTTATGGAAAATGAAGGGCATCTCAGAGGGAAGACCCAAGAACAATATATTAAAATGAGCTGGGGAGCCGTTCCCAGGGAGAACTGTGCCCTAATCAAGAAACGTATCTGCCCCTGGAGCCAAGGGAACCGACAACATTTGCTCTGTGGGATTTCAGAATCGTTATGGAACAGTGACTGATATGTGCCTCATGGTCCTCCTCTTTTTGAATGGGAGTGTCTATTACAGTTATCCTGTACCTATCCCACCATTGTATATATTGGGTGTATGTTGGGGGGCATGTAACTTGTCATTTAGCTCACAGGTATCTGGATCAAGAAACTGAAAAACTGTACCCAAGGAACCTCAGCCACACCTGAACCTGATACAGAAGACTTGAGATTCTGGATTGGAGCTTGATGCCACAATTTTGGATGAGAAATTTGGAGGTCCTGGAATAGGGGTGAACACATTTTGCATGGGGTGGTAATGTGAATACTTTGTGACCAGAAGACACACTGTGTTAGGTAGAAAAATGCTACAGATGTCTTCATCCCTGTATATGTGTCCTTCTTCAGTCTTTATTTCTCTTTGTGTTTCAGTTAGGATAATTTCTATTGATCTGTCTTCAAATTCACTGATGTTTTTTCTCTCACCCTGGCTTTGTCAAGTCTACTGCTGAACCCATTGAAGGCATTCTTCAACTCAGTTATGTTTTATTTTTATTTGTAATATTTCCATTTGATTCTTACAATTTTCATATATCTGCTGAAATTCCCCATCTTTTCATGCATGTTCATGTTTTCCCCTTTACCCTTTGTCTTAGTCAGTTTGAGCTGCTATAATAAAGCACCATAGACTTGGTGGCTTATAAACAACAGAAATTTATTCCTCACAGTTCTGGAGCCTGGAAGTCTGAGATCAGAATCTAGCAAGGTTAGGTCTTGGTGACGGCCCTCTTCAAGGTTGCAAACTGCTCACTTCTTGCATTTTCCCATGTCTACAGCTAGAGAACTCTTTGGGATCCCTTTTATAAGGGCACCAATCCCATTCATGAGTTCTCCACCCACATTACCTAACTACCACCCAAAGGCTCCACCTCCTAATACCATCACATTGAGGATTAGGATTTTAACATATGAATTTTGGGGGGGATGCAATCATTCAGCCCATAATACCCTCTAACATATTAATCATAGTTATTTTTAACTCCCTGTCTGATAGTTCCAACTACTAGGTCAACTGAGTCTAGGTCTGTTGTTGTCTTCTCTTGCTCTTTTGCATCTAATAATTTTTGGCTGAATGTCACAGATGTTGTATGTAGGACAGTAGAAACTGAGGTAAATAGTAATTATTCCTGGAAACAGCCATGGTTGCCCTTTTGATAGGCCATTAGCATGGGGAGATTGAATCCATCTAATCAGGAGTTGGGCTGAGTTTGTGTTTCTTTGTTGCCAGTGTTACCTTTGCTGTACCATAGACTTAAAATTCCTCTATTGTTATCTTATGCTTGAGGTAGGCACTGGTTTGCCCAGAGAATTTTTATTTTTCCCAGACCACACTTGCCTTTAGGCCTGTAGGCCTTTCCTGTGTGCCTGCATCTCAGGGAGGGTCTCTCTCCATGTTGTTGCCTCTATGTTAGTAGTAGACAACTGTTATTACTTGGTTCTTGCTGACCTGGTGAGTTGGGGGGCAGGGGTTGTCTTGGGCCAGCCTCAGTTTTTGTCAGGCCATGAATCCCTGGGTCTTGAGGGTGGGATTTTTTAGTGATCCTGCCCTCTTCCACTGGTAGAAGGCCTTTAATGATCTGGGCCCAGGATGATTTCCTGCCCTTTTATCATGGGTGGAATTTTTTTTTCCATTTCCCTCACTCTAGTCACAGTGAATCTTTAACTGTGTCCTGAGGGCAACAGGGTTTGCTGCACTTCTTTTAGTGGCTTAAGGATTTTGTTCTGTAGGGGAGTAGGGTTTCATTGGAGCTTTGTGCCATTTCTATGTTAACAGCAGCCCCCTTGCAGGCCTACCCCATGGAGGTAGGCTTTCTCCAGTCTTCTTCCTTGTCCCCGTGTTTCTTGAGAGCACTCAGTGGATGACTATGGAGAAGAGCCTGCAAGCAGAGACCAACTACCCTTAGGTCTACAGCTCTCATGAGTCTCCCGCACTCAGCCTTTAGCAATTCATTAAAAATTCTTGTTGAATTCTTACTGCTTGTATAGTGGCCTCATCTTCCTTCCTGCTGTACCACAGATGGCCCAGGAGAGGCACTTGTCTTTTATTATATTTCAAGCTAGTTGGTTGCTCTGTAATCTTAGCTCTCTGATGGGTTCGAGAAAACTTATGTTTTTGCAGATTACCCAGCTTTGTTCTTGTTATAAAGATGGGAGCAGTGTTCTTTCCAGATGTCTACATGCTAGGCAGAAACTAGAAGTCTGGACAGTCTCCATGGTCTCCTACTATCAGAATATGTGCCCTTTTCAGTGTGACTTTGCCACTTCACCCATCAAGAGGTAGAATCTATTTCTTCAACCCCTGCAACTGAGCTTGGCTATTTTGTTGGCCAATGGGACATTAACAAGTATGATACAAGCAGAGGCTTGAGAAGTGCCTGCACAATGAGGCTTGCCCACTTTTGCAGCTCTTTGGAATCCTGAACCCATGTGTGGAAAAGCCTGAACTGTGCTGTTGGAAAATGAGAGCGATCACATGGAGCAGTAATGGAGCAAAGACCAGCCATCCCAGTTGAGATACCCTACACCAACCAGATTTTCAACTGCTGGACATATGAATGAAGCTATCCTAGGCATGCAGTCTTGGTCAAGGCAACTTTGGCTGGCAGTCTCTGAGATGACCCTGAATGATCCCCACCTCCTGGTATTCTCACTCTTATATAATCCCCTCCTCTTGAGTTTGGACTGGAATTAGTGACTTGGTTCTAGTGAATAGAATGAGGCAGAGGTAATGGGATGTCATGTTCAAGATTGGTTACAAAAAGACTGTGGCTTCCATTTTGGGTGCTTGCTTACTCTCTCAGATGGCTCATCATAGGGGAAACCTGCTGCTACATCATGAGATAGCCCTGTGGAAAGGTCCACATGAGTGAACTTTGAAGCATATCCTCCCCCAGTTTAGCCTTTAGATGAGGACCACAGCCAAATAGCTTGACTGTAAGCCAGATAGCTTGACTCATGAGGGACCTTCAGCCAGAGGCATCTTTTGAGCCATACGAATTCCTGACCCATAGAAACTGCAAGACAATAAATGTTGTTTTAAGTTGCTAAATTTTAGGGTAATTTGTTACACAGTAATAGGTTAATAATACACTGGCCCAGATTAGGAAGGTTCTGCCATCCATCCCAGCCATCCCAAACAACTACCAGAATAATGGATTAAAACGTTAACTGTTTTAAGTCACTAAGTTTTGGGCAGCATGATAACAACCCAGCAAAAAGCTAACTGATACATTGATTATTTATTGCATTTCTTCCTCCACTATTCTTCTCTAACAGATGACCAATACTAATAAACTACTGTGAACACTTTCATGTTTTAATCTCTGCTCTGTGCTCATAATCATATATAGACATACATACGTTCCCATGCTTGTAATCAGAAGTTATATAAGATTGTTTCCTCCTTTGATTTTCAAAAATGGGATCATAACATACAACCATCTCTGCAGCTTGCTTTATTATTATTCAACAATATTTGTTTTGAATGGTTGCATGATAGTTTATGGGGTGGATGTACAATAATGTATTAAACTATTTGCATTGTTAAAATTTATTCACTCCCATTTTCAACCCTTTTTTGTCACTGGGAACAATGCTGCTAAAAATATTAAAAGATAGTTTGCATAGTGGTTAGGTAGATAGGCTCAGGAACCCATCTGCCAGGGTTTCAATCCTGGCTCTACCAATTTACTAGTTTATGTGACCTTGGGAAAGTTAGTTAACCTCTGTCCTGATGGTTTTCATCTATAAAAGATGTACACACTACCACCTATCATAGATTTGACTAAGAAGCATATTTCTTTCCTCGGGCTGCTATAACAAAGTACCACAAATTGGGCAGCCTAAAACAGCAGAAATTGTCTCATTGTTCTTGAGGCTGGAGATCCGAATCACGGTGTCAGCAGGGTCATGCTCCCTCTGAAGGTGCTAGGGAAGGAACGGTTCCATGCCTCTCTCCTAGCTTTTGAGAGCTTCAGGTGTTATTTGGCTTATAGATGCATTATTCCTGTCAGATGGCTGTTTTCTCCCTGTGTTTCTTCACATCATGTTCCCTCTGTGTGTCTGGCTCTCTTTCCAAATTTCCCCTTTTATAAGGACACTAGTTATATTGGAGTGGGGTTCACTTTAATGGCCCCATTTTAACTTAATTACCTCTGTACTCTATTTCCAAATAAAATTGTATTCTGAGGTTCTGGGGATTAGGATTTCCACGTATCTTTTTTGCAGGTACACAGTTCATTAACAAGAAGTTAATGCATATTGTGTAGAGCTCTTAGAACTATGCATGGAGAGAATTTCTTAATGGGTATTAGATACACCTCACTTCCTGAGCCCGCACAGGTCCCCCTACAACTCTCTGTGCTTGGGACACTGAGGTGGGATTTGAGAGCTTGTTTCCGGCATCTTAGTGTCATCCAGCTATCTAAAGAAAATGTAGGGAGTAACAGGAAAAGCAGGCCTAAGACCAAAGCTTGTGCTTTGGGTCGAGAAGGATATGCCTATAGAAGATAATGAGAAGGAGCAGCCAGAGAGGTAAAAACATACCAGGTGAGCAAGGGGCTCATAGAGAACAGTGTTTCCAACAAGTGTTTTAATGGAGGACTTGTCCAAATTAGACATCAATTCATATGAGGATGGAAAATTGGTTCTTGATTTTATGACACAGAGGTTGTTGTTGGCTTTGATGAATGCTATTTTGGAAGTAAATTTAAACAAAGCAATTGAGCAAACTCAGAGGAATTTCTGAATTCAGGTGGTGTTACTTCACCATGAAGCAATTTTTCTCATAGAAAAATATCAAGCCATTGGACTAGATTATTCTGTCGTTTGGGTTATACTGAGAAATAAGAGTTGGCTAAAGTAGAAATTACATGAGATTTGGAAGGTCAAAGGGAAGGAGCAACTATTGCTGTGAAAGTCTTTGAAATTAGAGACAGTGAAGGACAGATGCAGAGGTACCCAGCAGGTTCCAGTTTTTCCTATCTTCCACTCTATATCCAGCCCTTCTTTCCATCTTCCAGCCCTGCTGACCAACAGTAGCCCCAGGTCTACCACCAGATGCTTGGCTGCAGGCTCACAAAAGCTTCTCATGGACTTCTCCACCAGCTTCTCATGGCAGTCCCACATCAGCAGCTAGATGTGCCTGGCTTCTCAGATTTTCCTGAAAGCTCTGATTTATCCACCCATGCTAATGTCTCAAAAGGGCTGGTTTAGTGATTTCTTTAGTCTTCTAACTCCCCCTTCTAAACCTTCCCCAGCTACCTCTATAAATTGTGCATGCATCCCTTATTCCATAATGCTCATAGTTATTATGCTTCCCTGATTGACATATTTATACTTTCTTTTCCTGAGAATTTGGTAGATGCTGCTCTTCTAAAATTGAGTGATGTTATTAAGAAGTCTTAGACAAACTTGCTCTCTTTTTTCTTGTATATAATGTGCCTTTCTGCCATATGATTCTTTTTTTATTCTTGAAGTTAAGGATCTATGGAAGCATATGCTTTGGTCCTGATCTTTGTGTATTAATTTTACCTGAGTTATAGTGAGCCATTCCAATCATTCATTTCAAGGAAGTTTTATTTTGCTTAACATTTTTTCTGATCCATTTCTTCTCTTCTTCAGGGACATCAATTATGCATATGTAAGATGTCTTTGTCACCTTCTACATTCATCTTCTACCAATCAACATCCATTTCACATCATTATTCTTTTCAGTTTTGTGTGATTGACTCTAGCCTTGTCTTCAGAGACAATTCTCCTTGAATCTCATGTTCTTCATGTTTAGACATTAACAAGCAATTTGCTCAGATTTATTTACATTCCAGGATAGTAAAGATAGAGAATGTCTCCCTCCCTGGAGACTTTCCCAGAGAAGATTTGGTTGCATTCCAGGTTAATAAAGATTATATATATATATACCCAAAGAAGAGGATGGACAATAAAACAATATAACATTATTTCCCTCACATCTTAATTATGTGTATTTTCAATCATGTAGAAATATTGAAAACACAGTACAACCTATATAACATCCATCTAGATTTAACAATTTATATGTAATTTTTCCTGAAATACCAGTGGTAAGTTATAGATATAACATTATAACCATAAATAATTGAGCATTCATCTCCTAAAAATAAGGACATTCTCCCACATACCTGGAATATCATTATCAATCTAATTCTATGATATATCCAGTCCATTTCCAAATTTCTCCCATTGTCCCCAAAACATATTTTACAGTTTTAATGAGGTAGAATTAGCATACAGAAAGTGGAACTTGTTTAAAGTGTACAATTTGATGAGTTTTGACGTGTGCACCTTTCCAACCATCATGACAATACAAATAATGAACATATCAATCACCCCAAAAAAGTTTCCTTATGCCTCTTTGTCATTCAGCCCCCTTTCCCCACATTCTTCCCACATCCACAGGCAATCATGGATCTGTTTTCTATTGTTATAGATTAGTTTGCGTTTCCTACAATTTTATACACATGGAATAATACTATAGGTACTCTTGTTTGGCTCCTTCCATCCAGCATAATAAGTTTGAGATTCATTCATGTTGTTATATGCGTCTATGTTCATTCCTTTTTATTGCTAAGTGTTATTTCATTATATGGACATACCAGAATTTGTTTATCCATTCATGTTTTGATGGAAATTTGTATTTCCAGCTTTTGGCTATTACAAATAAAACTGATGTGAACATTTGTTTACAAGTCTGTGTGGACATAGTTTTCATTTCTCTTGA